CTCTCTCTCTCTCTCTCGGAAGAAAAGCGAGTAACAGCAACACCGAGCAAGGGAGTTGGCTAAACGGCTGCAAGAAACACACACACACACACACACACACCACACACGCACACACACACCCCAGCAGTCATGAAAGAAGGAGAGGAAAGTTCTTTGTTGAAACTCCGGGTTCGAAACACACACACACACACACACACACACACACACACACACACACACACACACACGAAACTCCGGGTTCAAAGCTATGGGCCCCACCCCGCTCAGGACTGCCTGCTACGAGGCCGCGCAGAGATGCCCCAGGCGCGGAGAGAAGCGGAGCACAGCCGTGCTAGGGACAGGGGCGCCACCCTGGGCGGGACTGAGGTGGGATCCTGGCTCCCGGCTTTGGCCTCCCAGCCCAGGCTCGGGGCTTCCTGGCCCTCGGAGGCCGGGGCGGGCCAGGCTTTGCAGCACAGGGCGAATCTCCCTCCCTCCCCGGGCGCCCCCCGGGAACTGGCGGCCAGAGGTTAAGCTGACATGTTTGCAGACGGTAATGGGGCGCTGGATGCCAACAGCCCCAGCTCAGGGGAGTCCAGATTTATGTTTCTTGGAACAATTCTTTCCTCCATTGCATTAACGCCAAAAAAAAAAAAAAAAAAAAAAAAACACTTAATCAAGCCCAGAGTCTACTACTAAAGTCTTGTTAATTTATTAACCCAAGCCGAGGCTGAGAGCTCGACGTGGCACTTAAGAAGTAAAATGAGGAAAGGAGGAAGAAACGGGGTCCCTGTGGGCCTCGGGGCAGCCTCGGCCGGGCTTTCTCGGAGGGCAGGGCCAGGGGCGCTGGGGCCGCTCCCGCGTGGCGCGGCTCGGGAGCGTTCCAGGGCGCGGTCCCTGCGGGCCGGCGGGCCGGGGTGAGTCACCCCTGACTTGGGGTGGGAGCGGGCCGTGTAAGGGGGAGGCGGGGCGGGGCGGGGCGGGCCTCGCCTCGCCTAGGGAGGATGTGGCGGGTATAAAAGCCCCACCCAGGCCAGCCGGCTCTGCTCAGCATTTGGGGACGCTCTCAGCTCTCGGCGCACGGCCCAGGTAAGCGGGGCGCGCCCTGCCCGCCCGCGATGCACTTTCTTTTTTCCACCTTCCACCTCCTTAGAGACGCTCTTCTGGCTCTTCCGTGACGCATTACAACAGCCATCCAGGCCGGTCCAGTTACGCTGCATTCCTTCCTCCTTCCCATTTCGGCGGACCTGCATCCAGCTAGAGACTAGCAGATTGAATCGATATTCATTAAGTTAGGAATGGTTGGTGGTCCTAAGAGCCTCAGCAACCGAGAGGAGTCTTGTTATTTAAAAAACAACGATACTGGGCGTGGTCGTGGGCCTGTAGTCCCAGCTGCTCAAGCTAGTGGATCTCTTGAGTCCAAGGCCAATGTGAGCAACATAGCAAGACCCAGTCTCAAAAAATAAATACATAATAATAATAAAAAACCCTCGTTCACCTAAACAGATCTATAATTTATAGAATGTAAAGCAGCAATATTCAGGCAATATTAAGGAAGATTTTTGGTAAGACTGGGGCAGCAGAGGTGCCCTTGATGGGCAAGGGCCAGGAGTGTTAACACAGTCCTGCTTAGTAATTTCTTCCCTTCTTCCAAGTCTGTCGATTATCTAAAGGTCAAGGGTTTGTCCAAAAATGTCCCTTGCATCTGCAGTGGAAGGATGTGACATGTATGTGCATTTTTACAATTGGAGGTTTGTGATTTGGAGACCGTTTAGATTTTGTAATTTCCCGCAGTGCCAACTAGACTGCCTGTGGTAAATGCCCAGGAAATATTGCTGACTCACTGACTTTGATTAGGAGCTCAGTCTTGCACTGGAGTCTCAATATTTAGCATCTTGTGTCTTTGAGCTATTAAACTATGGTATTGATTGACATTAGGCTCGCAGTCATGGCCGTTAGTTTCCTGGCTAATTTCTGATTTAAGTAGTTTTCCTGGCAAAGTAGATGTGCTTCTATAATTGCTATTGATTTTGAGGGCTGTAGGCTCTTCCTACACCACTGGGCCTAGAATCTGGCACTAATGCATTGTCTGGAGCCTTTGTTCTCACCCTTCGCTTGTGCAGAGCCTGGAGCCTGCGGAGACATTTTTCATTAAAGGAGAGCGGGATTGTCACAAAAGGAGTCTCAGGCTCTAGTGGGCTGCTTTAAACAACCATTTATTCCACAAAATATTAATTACCTACTGTGTTCCACTCATAGTTATGAGCACTAGGGATACAGCAGTGAACAAAACAGACCCCCGCCAAAAATAAAATCCCTGCTCTTTAGACCTTAAATCTGGCGGAGAGAGAAGGAAAAGAGACAAAATAAGTGAATTGTTGGATTTTAAACTTTATATTTTCCCAAATTAATACTAGTTTCTAAACTTGGTGGGAGTTCATTTCCCCTTTAATCCAGCTGTTCCACAGACCTAAACTTCACATTTTACCTACCTCGGGGAAGTTTTGCTTAAAATTATGGTGTCTTAAGCTGCCTTCCAGATTCAATTGTGAGAATTAAATAGAAATGGAATGTTCCTCTTTTTTTTCACATGAGAATCCTCTTCACTTGCCCTGGTGCCACACCCTATTCTAGTTGTAGGCCACACCAGAGGAAATTCCAGTCCTTCAAAAAAATTCTTTCCACCCATTCACTGCCTGGTATCTTTTTTCTTCTGCTGTTGCCAGAGGCAGTCCTCATCTACTTTCTCCAGGGACAGGTCAGCAGTAGGGGTCAGGAGATGCCCATATTTGTCCTTCTGGGTGGTTCTACCAGATGACTTCCAAATCTCCCTTCTAGGGTACACCCTGAAGCTGTTTTTTTTTTTCTTTTTTTTTTCTTTTGAGATGGAGCCTGGCTCTGTCACCCAGCCTGGAGTGTAGTCGCACGATCTCTCCTCACTGTAGCCTCCGCCTCCCAGGTTCAAGTGATTCTCCAGCCTCACCCTCCCGAGTAGCTGGGATTACAGGTGCCTACCACCATGCCGGGCTAATCTTTGTATTTTTAGTAGAGACAGGGTTTCATCATGTTGGCCAGGCTGGTCTGGAACTGTTGAGCTCAAGTGATCCGCCTGTCTCGGCTTCCCAAACTGCTGGGATTACAGGCGTGAGCCACTATGCCTGGCCCACCCTGAAGCTTTTAATCCAGCTGAGCTCAACTGGACAGGTCGGTAGCACCCAAGTGGCCTGAGTTTTACCCTTGAATGCTGACATTAGACTTTTTTCTGTAGGCGGCCAGGCCCTGTTGAAAATACAATATGTGGGCCATAAAACACTGAAATTGAGTTGCAGACTTGAAGGCCTGGATTTCCCAACCCTGAAAGTGCTTCATGCCAAGTGACATCATTCTTCCTGCCGGTCTCTTTCCACCCACTCCAACCCCAGATCAGGATACCAGCAGAGAGAGGCTGTGAGAGCATGAAGCTGCAACAAGTCAGTAGGGAGCAAACAAATATTGATTCAGATCAGGCCACAGAAGAGACAAGCTGGAGCAAGTGCTGTGTGTCCCTCCTGCTCAGTTTGATCGAGGTCACTGGGCCGAATTCCAGGAATTCTGGGGAATGAGTTGGCCCTGTGACTCAGTCATTAATCAAGACCATAAAACCAAGGAGAAGAATATCTGCTTTCAAAAAGGTTCTGATAAATAAAGATGCAGTAGGTGGGTGGAGGATGGAGTACAGTGGGAACCCCTCTCCTCACCCAGTACATTTTTTTTTTTTTTTTTTTTTAGTTTAAAATTCCAGTGTGGCCTGTAGACTGTGTGTCCAGGACTGTGTACAGTAAGAGCTTTGATGGAGAACCCAACTCTCCACACTCCCACCTCTACCCATTTTTGCTTTAAAATCTTCATTTGAATCACCAGTCCCTGATTGATTCACCATGGTTGCTAAGAATCTGTTTTGCGGTAACGCATCAACACTCCACGTTTAAACTGTGAAGTGGGTGTGTCCACAAAACTTCTGGATTAGACTCAGATTTGCCTGTGCAGACCAGCCCTGTTGCAGTATGTTTTTGTTTGTTCAGATTAACATTTGGGCTTTTTGGAACTGGTTCTTAATTTAGTTCAGTAGAATGTGTTTTTACTATTTGAAGTGTTGACTTTTAAGTTTTCTTTTGTTTGTTTGTTTTAACCTTTTTGTAAACTTTTACTCTTCTTTTTGGGAGTAAAGTTAAAACTGCTTCACTTGTCCTTTTTTTGTTTGTAACTGCACTTTCGTAGTGAAGCAATAGAATACAATAAAATCTATAGAGTTTTTTTTTTTTTAATAAGGACAAACCCTTAAATTATTAGGTTGGTACAAAAGTTAATTGTGGTTTTTGCCATTAAAAGTAATGGCAGTTATTTTTGCACCAACCTAAATAATATAGTCCTTATGTTAAATGTAAATGACTTGTTTCTCAATAACTGCACTGATTTCATTAATGATCAGCCTTGCACTGTGAGCTTTTTTAGCCAGGCATTCACAGTCTCATTTATCAGCCTTTTCAAGGCAGAAGAAACTGTTCTTTTCATTAGGGTGGGGCCAAGTGACCTGTTTTCCTACCCAAGTAGTGAATGATTTTAAACCAGTTTGAGGTGGGTATGGCTCTTATCAGTGAGTCTCCCTGTACCTCTAGTTTATTTCCTTAAACAGAAAAACGTTCTCTGATAAAGGGTCATTTTAATGATGTTGTCTAGTGACCCTGCCCTCCCTGGGAATGGAAGGCACGGCACTGATGTGTATGTAGATGTACTCATCAACAGATTGAATTTGCTGATTTTTTTTTTTTTTTCTTGTTGGAGAGTTGAAACCAGTCGGCAAGCTGGGTGAGGTTGAAGTGTTGGAAAGAGTGGTGCAAACTGCCATTTTCATGTTCTTTAGAGAAGTCTGCCAGAAAAGGAGTAGTGGTTCTGTTTTTAATGGATTTATGAGTTTTATACGGTGATGAGGAGTGAGTAGAGGTGAAATTGTCTCATACAGCATGTAGGCTTTATTTTTTATTTTCATTCAAAACAGTAAGTACACTGAAGTCAGAGTAGTTGTTTTCAGTAAGAAAATTCTGCCTCCAGAGCAAATGTTTTGGTGAATAGATAAATATGAGTACTGAGTCCCAATCATTTTGGCTCATAGGTTCCCCAGTATTTCCATAGGCAAGCTTAACTTTGCACCATTCAGAGACTTATATTTTAGGTTCCCCACAGGGCACCCCACTGGACGTGGCTCATTTTCCAGCCTGTAGTCTTGTTCTTCTGCCACCCTGGGGCATTATTCCTCTTCCCCTCTCCCCAGGCCTTCCCCCTTGCTTCTTGGCTGGAACCTCCCATGGTGATTCACCCTTCTCAGCCTAGGCAGACAGCACCTCCCTGTTAAGCCCTTAACTAATCCCGCTCTGATGGCTGTGATCTTTCTCTCTGTGTCTTAATCACTTGGAATAAAGAACCATTGTGGTGAGGTTGAAAGGGCATTGGCCCAGGAGTCTGGGGATCTGGGTTTTGGCCCTGCCTCAGCTACTTAATTCACTGGGTGACCCTGGACTAGACTCTCAGTGTGTCACAGAGGCACGAAGGGAAGAGAGCTCAAAGGTCCTGCAGGGTGGAAGTCTGCATTTCACAGTTTTATAAGTGTCTTTTGTATCCTTTAATATAGTGCAGGCTCAGCGTATGCTTGGTATGGGTTCGTTGATTAATTCCTTGCGTATTACCAGTGTTTGTAACCTACAGTAGCACTGCCAAGACTTCCTTTTCCTGCTTTCAAGGATAGCAGCACACTGACACATTCTCATTAGTCAAATATGCTATATTAAACTAATGTTTTAACAAACAGTGAATCGCAAAGCCAACTGTTCCTTCCAGCGAATAATAGATCATATGCAAAATGACTTTGCATTGCTAGGGGATTTGATGGAGTGAAGAAGCAAGCACTGTATTTTATTTCTTTTTATTTTGTTTTGTTTTTTGGACATAACCTCAAGATTTTATTGTCCTCATAATAAAACAAAAGATGATGCTTAGAACTGGATCACTTGGCCCTTTCTTTTGTTATCTCCTCCCAGTTGAAAATGTTTGCATGTCTTAACAGCCAGCATTTTCTTAGATCTGCAGATGGGGTCAGCACACTCAAGCCTCAGCACAACCTCCTTTGTAATTTTACCCGTTTTCCAGAAAATTGCCTTAGTCTACCCACCATAGTCACTCTGCTTCTTGTCATAACGCCGCTTTCCCTGGGCATACAGGGAGTCCTGGTATTGTGCCGTTTTGTGGGGTTGGTGCTTGCCACACTTCTTACAGAAAGCCCAGTGGGTTTTAGGAATGTTCACCATGTTTTCCGGAATGCTATCGGCATGGGAGGAAAGTGGCCATATTTTATTTCTAGGGTGAAAATGTTTGCCATTAAACTCACATGAAGTAGGAAATATTTATATGGATACAAAAGGCACCTGCATGGGATAATGTCAAATTTCATAGATACTGCTTTGTGGTAAGTGTGACTTTGTGGTTATTGTGATGTTTCATAAAGACTTTTTGTTGTACTTTTTTTCCAGCTTCCTTCAAAATGTCTACTGTTCACGAAATCCTGTGCAAGCTCAGCTTGGAGGGTGATGTAAGTATATCACTTTCACTTTATATAATTTTTGAGTAACGATTAACAACTTGTATTTCCATAGGTGTGGATGAGGTCACCATTGTCAACATTTTGACCAACCGCAGCAATGCACAGAGACAGGATATTGCCTTCGCCTACCAGAGAAGGACCAAAAAGGTACAGGCAATTCCAGGGATGGAGGGCATTTCTATTTTCCTTATGATTGCCTGTTATCTTGAAGGAACTTGCATCAGCACTGAAGTCAGCCTTATCTGGCCACCTGGAGACGGTGATTTTGGGCCTATTGAAGACACCTGCTCAGTATGACGCTTCTGAGCTAAAAGCTTCCATGAAGGTAAATGCATGTGAGATGTCATCTCTGTCAAACCCTGCTGATGTTCGTGCTTCCTGGTTCACAGGGGCTGGGAACCGACGAGGACTCTCTCATTGAGATCATCTGCTCCAGAACCAACCAGGAGCTGCAGGAAATTAACAGAGTCTACAAGGAAAGTGAGTAGCTTGATTTCTGTGATTCATCCTCTAAAGCATAAAACCAGATGTATTTTCCTCCAAGTGTACAAGACTGATCTGGAGAAGGACATTATTTCGGACACATCTGGTGACTTCCGCAAGCTGATGGTTGCCCTGGCAAAGGTTGGTTTCCCAGTTTCTTTCTTTGCCCTTGCTGTATTTGAAGTTCTTTTTCTTTCCCCCATAGGGTAGAAGAGCAGAGGATGGCTCTGTCATTGATTATGAACTGATTGACCAAGATGCTCGGGTAAGTGCTGAGCTTTTTGCTTTGAGTTTTTGAGTTAACTTTTCCTGGTTGGTTGTACTCGTAGGATCTCTATGACGCTGGAGTGAAGAGGAAAGGAACTGATGTTCCCAAGTGGATCAGCATCATGACCGAGCGGAGCGTGCCCCACCTCCAGAAAGGTGGGCACTGTGCTGAGGGAGTCTCAGTGCCTGGATCTGATAACTCTTTGTTGTTTTTCCTCAGTATTTGATAGGTACAAGAGTTACAGCCCTTATGACATGTTGGAAAGCATCAGGAAAGAGGTTAAAGGAGACCTGGAAAATGCTTTCCTGAACCTGGGTAAGTGAATGTGGCCCCCATTCCTGGTAGACTGCAGCGCTGACTCCCTTTCTTCTCTCCACAGTTCAGTGCATTCAGAACAAGCCCCTGTATTTTGCTGATCGGCTGTATGACTCCATGAAGGTAAGGGCAGCTGGCTGAGAGAGCTGTGTTTCGCGAATGTAACAAATATCAACTTGATTTTCAGGGCAAGGGGACGCGAGATAAGGTCCTGATCAGAATCATGGTCTCCCGCAGTGAAGTGGACATGTTGAAAATTAGGTCTGAATTCAAGAGAAAGTACGGCAAGTCCCTGTACTATTATATCCAGGTAAGCCCGAGGTGCAGTGTCAGCCTGCCCTGCCACGTTTCTTTTCTTTCCTGGGCCATTGTAGCAAGACACTAAGGGCGACTACCAGAAAGCGCTGCTGTACCTGTGTGGTGGAGATGACTGAAGCCCGACACGGCCTGAGCGTCCAGAAATGGTGCTCACCATGCTTCCAGCTAACAGGTCTAGAAAACCAGCTTGCGAATAACAGTCCCCGTGGCCATCCCTGTGAGGGTGACGTTAGCATTACCCCCAACCTCATTTTAGTTGCCTAAGCATTGCCTGGCCTTCCTGTCTAGTCTCTCCTGTAAGCCAAAGAAATGAACATTCCAAGGAGTTGGAAGTGAAGTCTATGATGTGAAACACTTTGCCTCCTGTGTACTGTGTCATAAACAGATGAATAAACTGAATTTGTACTTTAGAAACACGTACTTTGTGGCCCTGCTTTCAACTGAATTGTTTGAAAATTAAACGTGCTTGGGGTTCAGCTGGTGAGGCTGTCCCTGTAGGAAGAAAGCTCTGGGACTGAGCTGTACAGTATGGTTGCCCCTATCCAAGTGTCGCTATTTAAGTTAAATTTAAATGAAATAAAATAAAATAAAATCAGTTCCTGAGTCACACAATCCACATTTCGAATG